GATGCAAACTATCTGCTTTCCTTTGTCTTGAGATTAACCAGTAGTTTCCATAACTCGGTGTGCATCTGATTTTTTTGTTACAATTACAAAAATAATTAACTTTAATTTTTACACTTAGATGCAATGCTAAGGGACTGTTTGGACCACAATTTAGTCTCTGCTTTGAGTATATTGAAAATAGCCCAAAGTAGCTGTCAAGGCATAAACAACTCAGGAGGAAAGCATCGCTGTGGTTTTACTGAACAGATGGTCTGATGACGTCAGTGTCTCCAAATTACCTGCAGCCAAAGCAGATGGAAAAATTAACATCGAAGCCCAAGCTTGATGGCAGACAGGGAGTCACAGAGAACTTCAGGGGAGAAAGTCACATGGGATGATTTCTTTGCTTTGTTTTCAAGCTCTACGAGGAATCTTTTTCTCTTCCCAAATTCCTTGAATAAAATCACAAGAATTATTACAGTTGGTCCCACAAACAACCACCACGAAGACAGGGCTGGAGGACATGGCATTCAGTAATGCCTCTGCCACTAAAAAATAATATTGATTCTAAAAAGAGATTATTAATTGTGTAAAAGCGTTGTGTAGCTGAAAAGAAACATCTCAGCGCTACAATTGAATATGACAGTTCTTGGAAAATCATCATAATGGCTGCATATTTAGCTCTGGACACATTGTATTTTGAGAGATTTACATTCCATTTTTCTCCAAAAGGCTGCATTACAATTAACATTTTCACCTAGGACTGACTGCCCAGCACTTTATCTCTGTCGATCTTATTTCCTTGTTTAGCGTTGTGTTTTCACCTTTTCCTGCATGCCAGTGTCTGGGTCTTTATTTCCATTATGCAAAGTTGTCAGCTGCATAAAGTGATGCATTCCAGCCTTAACTATAGATCAGCCAATCTGTGCTGGATTATCTTGAGCTCAAGATCTAAAATCTGAGTCAGAATCATAGAGCTTTCTGTTTACAAATGAAGAAGTAGGTATTCAAGTTTCCATACTTGTCTGTGAGCACAGAGTGGGGAAGTGGCTGAAGGCAGAACAAGAACACAGGGGTCCACTTTCTAAGGCCTCGTGGCCTTTATAGCTCTACAAACCCCAAGTGTCCCTAACTCTTCTCTCTCAAGGGATACAGACTCTGATATAACTGGATTCTATGCTCCAAACTCAAAGGGAATGCAGTAGAAGCTGAAAAACGAATTTTTTGATGTATTTTTCTAGAACACTATTGTCTAATTTTCATGGCAGCCTAGCATGGTGCAAGGTTGTCTTGGTTTAAGTTCCAGGAAAAAATACCCAGCAAGAAGAATCTGAGTACAAGAAATTTTGGGGAGAGATGGTCCCAGGAAGCAAAGGAGGGGAAGAGAGGAAGCAAGACAAGGAAGGGGAAAAATAAGCCTCAGAGTCATCCCAACCAAGAGGCAAGGGAGATGGGGTATGTATCCTCCAACTCTCATCTGTCATTATGCTGACTCGTCTCTCTCTTCTTTCCCCTGCAGGAATCTTCCGATAATTCTGCCGCCGCGACTTTAACCGTGCGCAAGGCGAGAGCTCGAAACAAACATCACATCTAAATTAAAAAAAAAAAAAAGCGGAAGAAGCGGCCGAGGCGGCGGCGGGAGGAGAGGAGGAGGGGCCGCGCGCGGCGGCCCGAGGCGGCGGCGGGGACGCGGGGACGCGAGGACGCGGCTTTGTGCAGGCGGGTCGCGGGGCGCCCATGGCGGAGTGCGGCCGGGGGGGCGCCGCCGGCGGGGCCCTGCCCACCTCCCCGGGCCCGGCCCTCGGCGCCAAGGGCGCCCTGAAAGCCGGAGTGGGGGAAGGCGGTGGCGGGGGAGGTCGCCTCGGCCACGGGCGGGCGCGCTATGACAGCGGCGGGGTTTCCAACGGAGACTGCAGCCTCGGCGTGTCCGGGGACGAAGCCCGGGCTAGCCCTACCAGGGGACCCCGCGGCGTTGCGCTCGCCCCGACCCCCAGCGCGGTCGTCTGTACCCTCCCCCGGGAGAGCAAGCCGGGCGGCCTGCCCCGCCGGAGCAGCATCATCAAGGTAGGTGGGAGAAGGGCGCTCATCGCCCACCCTATTCTAATATACGGTCTTTTTTTCCTCTCAGGATGGTACAAAACAGAAGAGGGAACGGAAAAAGACAGTCTCATTCAGCAGCATGCCAACAGAGAAGAAGATCAGCAGTGCAAGTGATTGTATTAATTCAATGGTTGAGGGTTCAGAACTCAAAAAGGTTCGCTCCAACTCTAGAATTTATCATAGGTACTTTTTACTGGATGCTGACATGCAGAGCCTAAGGTGGGAGCCATCTAAGAAGGATTCTGAGAAAGCCAAGATTGACATTAAATCCATCAAGGAAGTGAGAACAGGAAAAAACACAGACATATTCCGCAGCAATGGCATTTCTGACCAGATATCTGAAGATTGTGCGTTTTCCGTCATATATGGAGAGAATTATGAGTCACTGGATTTGGTTGCCAACTCCGCAGATGTTGCAAACATCTGGGTTACAGGACTGCGGTACCTAATTTCTTATGGAAAACATACACTTGATATGTTAGAAAGTAGCCAAGATAACATGAGGACTTCTTGGGTTTCACAAATGTTTAGTGAAATTGATGTAGATAACCTTGGACATATAACTCTGTGTAATGCTGTGCAATGTATCAGAAACCTCAATCCTGGTTTAAAAACGAGCAAAATTGAGCTTAAGTTCAAAGAATTGCATAAATCAAAGGACAAAGCTGGTACCGAGGTCACAAAGGAAGAATTTATTGAGGTTTTTCATGAGCTTTGTACTAGACCTGAAATTTATTTCCTTTTAGTTCAGTTTTCAAGCAATAAAGAATTCCTTGATACCAAGGACCTTATGATGTTTCTTGAGGCAGAACAGGGTGTGGCACATATAAATGAGGAAATAAGCCTTGAAATTATTCACAAATATGAACCATCCAAAGAGGGTCAGGAAAAGGGCTGGCTCTCCATAGACGGGTTCACTAATTACCTTATGTCACCTGACTGTTATATATTCGATCCAGAACATAAGAAGGTCTGTCAGGATATGAAGCAACCTCTGTCTCATTACTTTATAAACTCATCTCATAATACATACTTAATAGAGGATCAGTTCCGAGGTCCCTCCGACATCACAGGATATATTCGAGCTCTTAAAATGGGTTGCCGGAGTGTTGAATTAGATGTATGGGATGGGCCGGACAATGAACCTGTAATTTACACAGGCCACACCATGACCTCTCAGATAGTTTTCCGCAGTGTCATTGATATTATTAACAAGTATGCATTCTTTGCTTCAGAGTATCCTCTTATCTTGTGTTTAGAAAACCACTGTTCCATTAAACAACAGAAGGTAATGGTTCAGCACATGAAGAAACTTTTAGGAGACAAGCTCTATACAACATCACCCAATGTTGAGGAATCTTATCTACCATCCCCAGATGTCCTGAAAGGGAAAATACTAATTAAAGCAAAGAAGCTGTCCTCAAATTGCTCTGGGGTAGAAGGAGATGTTACTGACGAAGATGAAGGAGCAGAAATGTCTCAGAGGATGGGAAAAGAGAACATGGAGCAACCCAATAATGTGCCTGTGAAGCGATTTCAGCTTTGTAAAGAACTGTCTGAACTGGTCAGCATCTGCAAATCAGTTCAGTTCAAAGAATTTCAGGTGTCGTTTCAGGTTCAGAAGTACTGGGAAGTCTGTTCCTTTAATGAAGTGCTTGCCAGCAAGTACGCCAATGAAAATCCAGGGGACTTTGTAAATTACAACAAACGTTTTCTTGCTAGGGTTTTTCCCAGTCCAATGAGAATTGATTCCAGTAACATGAATCCTCAAGATTTTTGGAAATGTGGTTGCCAAATTGTAGCCATGAACTTTCAGACACCAGGACTGATGATGGACCTGAATATTGGCTGGTTTAGGCAGAACGGAAACTGTGGCTATGTCCTCCGGCCAGCCATCATGAGGGAGGAGGTCTCCTTCTTCAGCGCCAATACAAAAGACTCTGTCCCAGGGGTCTCACCTCAACTTCTTCACATTAAAATCATCAGTGGGCAGAACTTTCCCAAGCCCAAAGGATCAGGTGCCAAAGGTGATGTGGTAGATCCTTATGTCTATGTTGAAATCCATGGAATCCCTGCTGATTGTGCAGAACAAAGGACAAAAACAGTGCACCAGAATGGAGACGCTCCCATTTTTGATGAAAGCTTTGAATTTCAAATCAACCTGCCTGAACTGGCCATGGTGCGCTTTGTAGTGCTGGATGATGACTACATTGGGGATGAATTCATCGGCCAGTACACAATTCCCTTTGAATGTTTACAGACGGGCTACCGCCATGTCCCCCTGCAGTCCTTAACTGGAGAGGTCCTTGCACATGCTTCTTTATTTGTCCACGTGGCTATTACTAACCGAAGAGGAGGAGGAAAGCCTCATAAAAGGGGCCTTTCTGTGAGAAAAGGGAAGAAATCCAGGGAATATGCATCTTTGAGAACACTGTGGATTAAAACCGTGGATGAGGTATTCAAGAATGCCCAGCCCCCTATACGGGATGCCACAGATCTGAGAGAAAACATGCAGGTGCGTGCTTGTGTTTAATCATTTACTCAATGATTACAAATGCTCCTTTCATTCCATTTAACAGAATGCGGTGGTGTCATTCAAGGAGCTGTGTGGCCTCTCCTCTGTGGCCAATCTCATGCAGTGCATGTTGGCGGTGTCTCCCCGCTTTCTGGGGCCCGATAACACACCCCTAGTGGTCCTAAATCTCAGCGAGCAGTACCCCACAATGGAGCTGCAGGGAATTGTGCCGGAGGTTCTGAAGAAGATCGTAACAACTTATGACATGGTGAGTTGTCCTTTGTCCGTTTACATAGCCTGTGTAATCTCATGTCTGGATGTTCCCTTTGCAGATGATTCAGTCCCTCAAGGCGTTGATTGAAAATGCAGATGCTGTATATGAAAAGATCGTACATTGTCAGAAGGCAGGTAAGTGAAAGTTTGTTTCCTCTCTTTAAATGTTAATATACTTTGTCTTTTTTATTTCTTTCAGCCATGGAATTCCATGAACACTTGCACAGCATAGGCACCAAGGAAGGTTTGAAGGAAAGAAAACTACAAAAAGCAGTGGAGAGCTTTACCTGGAATATTACCATCTTAAAGGTATCTATAGAGTTGTTTCTGATGCTGGTGATCTAATACTGTTTAATTGCATGTTTTGTTATAGGGACAAGCAGATCTTTTGAAATATGCTAAGAATGAGACATTGGAGAACCTGAAACAAATCCATTTTGCTGCTGTTTCATGTGGACTGAATAAACCAGGCACCGAAAATGCTGATGTCCAGAAGCCACGCCGGAGCTTGGAAGTCATACCCGAAAAAGCAAACGATGAAACTGGAGAATGAGGAAACTTACAATAAACCATTATGGAGTTTATAACTCTAGGACCAATTGTAGTCAGATGGGACATTTGCTTTGCACTCACTAATGAGAATAATATTCGGGATTTTAAAGCACAACTGGAATAGCTAATTACAGTCTATTAAAACTGTGAATGTATGTAGCAATCCTGCGTGTGAAGGCAAATAAACTCTTTAACAGGCAATTATATTGCTGGCCAAAATATGCTATATTTGTATACAAAGACATTCTAACTCAGTTCCAGTATGAAGAAAGATTATTCACTCTAGCTCCACTGAGAAACATTTTCCTAAGTGAAAACAATTTCTTAAGATGGAAATGGATTGGATTGTCAAATTATTATTTATTGGAGAAAAAAACCTGATCTACACATTTTTACTTATATGGGGTTGCCAGAGTCTCTGGGTTCTAGATGATTTTGGTGGCATGCTTGCTGAGCCATAATTACTAAAGAGAATGTAAGTGGACGGGTTCCCTGAATCCCCGGGGTCCTTGGAGAGCCATCGAGGAGAATGTGCAATTGGACTGAAGCTCCCTGGCTGAAGATACATGCCGAGTCAGCACATGGGTAGAGATGATGTAAAAGCAGCCAATCTGGAAACAATACATTGTAAATAGTTTTTCATTGTATGAAGTAGTGTTCACATTAAAAAGATGTTTTATGATATTTCTCCAATAGCAGTACATGTGTTTAATGAAGCCTTAACTTT